GACCTAGAGTCCTGAGCCTCCAGTAGCTTCTCTGGGCCTGGCAGAGGTAAGGGGGAGGCAACCCTGGAGTGTCTGGAGGCCCATGGCTGGCTGAACCCTGGATGCCTTTTCTTCCGCGTCCCCATGAATGAAAGCTGTCTGGGCCTTCATTCTGCAGACAGGGACAAACAGCTCCATGCTGTTTGTCCTCCCAGTGCAGCCGTGCTGGGAGGGTCTGGGGGAGCTTCCTACAAGGAGAGACTCCTGCTGCTTTGGAAAACTGAGAAAAAATAGGGGTCTAACCCTCTCCTCCCATTTTACAAGTGGGGAAATGAGGCGTGAAAGGAGAGGCGTCTGGGTTACTCCGTGGGTCTGGGGTCCAGGGAAGGGCCTGTATGGGGGAGGGAGCTGGGAGGGGACGGTGTCTGGCTCTACCCCTGTGGGGTGGGGAGGTGGGGCTCCCCTGTATCACAGGACATCCCCCCTGAGAGGTCCCTCATATGTCTGGGTCCTGTGGGTGGGGGACTAACTGCGCAATGTAGTTAGGTGCTCAATAAACGGAGTTGCCGCTGAGGTCTGGGCTGGGGTCTTGTTCCTGGGATCGGGAGGGGCTGGACGCCTGTGTGTTCTCTCCTGACGATCGCTGGCGGCAGCCTCTGGGCTGGTCCTACCAGGGCTCAAAATTCCCGGCACCACTGGCCTTGGGGATCTGGGGGCGGCCCCTCTGCAGACAACAGAGTGACGGGGGCGGGACCGGGCTGGGGCTGGGGCCTTCCTGGAATCCCGCAGGGCCTGGGGACCTGTTCACTTGGGGAGGCTGGGAGCCAGGCGGGGTCCGGGTTCCACGAAGGCCAGGTCCAGTCAGTTTCTCAGGTGAGGAAACCGAGCTGACGCGGGGCTGGCGGCCCGGAGGCAGGCTCGGGAGGTCCGGGCCTGGGGACTGGGCGGGCACGCTGCGCCGCGGAACGCTCGGGTCGGGCGGGCGGGCGGGCAGCCCGGGCGCCTTTGGGGGCCGGACCGTCGCGCGGCAACGCGCGGAGCCGGCGGAAGTGGGGCTCGGGTCCCGCGGCGGGGCTGGAGGCAGCGAGCGCCGTCGTCTGCCCGGGCCCGCCCATCGGGGTCCCCAACCCCATCCGGACCCCGCCGCCCGAGCGCGCGGCCCCGGAAGCACCCGGTGAGCAGGGGGGGTGGGCGGCGCGCGGCGGGCTCTGAGCCGAGCCTCTCCTCTTCTCTTCCAGCCTCCCGGCATGGTGCTCAAGGCCTTCTTCCCCACGTGCTGCGTCTCGACGGACAGCGGGCTGCTGGTGGGACGGTGGGTGCCGGAGCAGAGCAGCGCCGTGGTCCTGGCGGTCCTGCACTTTCCCTTCATCCCCATCCAGGTCAAGCAGCTCCTGGCCCAGGTGCGGCAGGCCAGCCAGGTGGGCGTGGCCGTGCTGGGCACCTGGTGCCACTGCCGGCAGGAGCCCGAGGAGAGCCTGGGCCGCTTCCTGGAGAGCCTGGGTGCTGTCTTCCCCCATGAGCCCTGGCTGCGGCTGTGCCGGGAGAGAGGCGGCACGTTCTGGAGCTGCGAGGCCACCCACCGGCAAGCGCCCACTGCCCCCGGTGCCCCTGGTGAGGACCAGGTCATGCTCATCTTCTATGACCAGCGCCAGGTGTTGCTGTCACAGCTACACCTGCCCACCGTCCTGCCCGACCGCCAGGCTGGAGCCACCACTGCCAGCACGGGGGGCCTGGCTGCCGTCTTCGACACGGTAGCACGCAGTGAGGTGCTCTTCCGCAGTGACCGCTTTGATGAGGGCCCCGTGCGGCTGAGCCACTGGCAGTCGGAGGGCGTGGAGGCCAGCATCCTCGCGGAGCTGGCCAGGCGAGCCTCGGGACCCATTTGCCTGCTGTTGGCCAGCCTGCTGTCGCTGGTCTCAGCTGTCAGTGCCTGCCGGTAGGTGTCCCGGGACAGGCAGGTGGCAAAGAGGGACACATCACTCCTCTCCACTCCCACGCAGAGTGTTCAAGCTCTGGCCCCTGTCCTTCCTCGGGAGCAAACTCTCCACGTGCGAACAGCTCCGGCACCGGCTGGAGCACCTCACGCTAATCTTCAGTACACGGAAGGCGGAGAACCCTGCCCAGCTGATGAGGTGTGGGCCTGCCCTGGTCTCTGCAGGGCTGGCTCATGCCGGCCGGGCCGGACCTCCCTTCCAGGAAGGCCAACACGGTGGCCTCTGTGCTGCTGGACGTGGCCCTGGGCCTCATGCTGCTGTCCTGGCTCCACGGGAGAAGCCGCATCGGGCATCTGGCCGACGCCCTCGTTCCTGTGGCTGACGTGAGTGGACTGGGGTGGAGCCCGGTGTCCCGCCCGCCCCAGCGTGGCCCCTGTGTCCCTGCAGCACGTGGCCGAGGAGCTCCAGCATCTGCTGCAGTGGCTGATGGGTGCTCCCGCCGGGCTCAAGATGAACCGTGCACTGGACCAGGTGCTGGGCCGCTTCTTCCTCTACCACATCCACCTGTGGATCAGTGAGTGCAGGGCAGGCGGGGGCCCCAGGGACGCGCCTCCTGAGGGCCTACCCCACCCTGCCAGGCTACATCCACCTCATGTCCCCCTTCGTGGAGCACATCCTTTGGCACGTGGGCCTCTCGGCCTGCCTGGGCCTGACGGTGGCCCTGTCCCTCCTCTCGGACATTATCGCCCTCCTCACCTTCCACATCTACTGCTTTTACGTCTATGGAGCCAGGTGGGCGTGGGCTTCCCCCTCCCCACCGCCCCGGGGCCGGGCCCGACAGCACTGCGTCCTGTAGGCTGTACTGCCTGAAGATCCATGGCCTGTCCTCACTGTGGCGTCTGTTCCGGGGGAAGAAGTGGAACGTTCTGCGCCAGCGCGTGGACTCCTGTTCCTATGACCTGGACCAGGTATGGGGCAGGGTTCGTGGCTGGAGGGGCTGCTGATGCCCGGTGTGCTGGCCCCTCCCTACAGCTGTTCATCGGGACTCTGCTCTTCACCATCCTGCTCTTCCTCCTGCCTACCACAGCCCTGTACTACCTGGTGTTCACCCTGGTGAGCTGAGCACCCACAGGCTGGGCCTGGCTCCGGGCCGGTCCTAAATGCTCCTCTGCCACAGCTCCGGCTCCTGGTGGTCGCCGTGCAGGGCCTGATCCATCTGCTCGTGGACCTCATCAACTCCCTGCCGCTGTACTCACTGGGTCTTCGGCTCTGCCGGCCCTACAGGCTGGCGGGTAAGTGCTGCGTATTGGGCAGCTGGCCCTGGGTCCCCTCGTCAGCCGCTTGCTATCCTTGCAGCTGGCGTGAAGTTCCGTGTCCTCCGGCACGAGGCCGGCAGGCCCCTCCGCCTCCTGATGCAGGTGAGGCCCCTTGTGGCCAGGACGCCCCTACGCACCCCACTGACCGCTGCCCTTGTCCTTCCAGATAAACCCACTGCCCTACAGCCGCGTGGTGCACACCTACCGCCTCCCCAGCTGTGGCTGCCACCCCAAGCACTCCTGGGGCGCCCTGTGCCGCAAGCTGTTCCTTGGGGAGCTCATCTACCCCTGGAGGCAGAGAGGGGACAAGCAGGACTGAGGGAACTGCTGGCTCGCCTGGCACCACCACACGGCCACAGCCAGCCATCTGCTCTGCCAGGGTGGCACCAGCTCAGCTGGCGCATGTCCTGTGCTTTGTGGACGCTGCTGTGTGCTCCTGAACACGGCAGGCCCTGCTATCACACCTTGGGCTTGGAGGTCATTGGGAGTGAGCAGATGTGGGGGTGGCCAGCCAGGCTGGCCGCACTCCATCACTGGCACTGCCTGCCTTGGGACCCGCTTCCCACCTGCTGCGGTCACCATGGTGGCGAGCACAGCAACCCCAGGTGTCCAGAGCACTGCCCCATGCCCACCCTGTGTACCCAGGTCCAGAGGGTCCGTCCACCACAGCAGCCCCAGGTGGAGGGCTGGTCTCCCTGGGGGCTCCCCAGTGGCTCTGCCCTGGCTGTGGGGGTGGAGGGACCTTGCCAGGATGAACCCCCCAGTCCCAGGCACCCTCTAGCTCCCTCAGCCGAACAGCACCCTGCATCTGGGGGATTGAAGCAGTCGCTGACCCCCGTCCCCAGCGGGCCCGGGCCCTCACTCCCTGAACCACACGGGGTTTATTTGCGGATGTTCCCTGGAGAGGTCGCTTTGTGAAGAAACCATCAGCAGGCTGTGAGCATCGCCAGGCTGCTGTGGGGGCGGGAGCAGCCTCAGTGTCAAGGGCCCGCCCACTGACCCAGCCGTACCTATTCGTCCACGGTGCCCCGTAGCAGCAGGTCCTGCGGCCAAATCTGTCTCCCTTCATGGGCCTCCCAGGGAAGGAGGAAGCCCTGCTGTGCAGACACCTCTGTGGCCCCCCAGGAGTGTGAGTGGCCTGGGGAGGGGGCCGTGGCACTGAGGCCGAAAGTGCCTGCCAGACGGCACGGTCTGGGTGCGGGTGTTCCCTGTGAGCCCGAGTCCGCTTCAGGAGGGGAGCCTGCAGGTGCCGGCTGGTGAGGGGATGACGCGCTGTGGGTGGGAGGAGGCAGCGCCCATCTCAGCAGCACCAGGACTGCCTGGGACTCCCTGGCAACCCAGCACCGGGGAAGCCGTCAGCTGCTGTGACAATAAAACCTGCCCCGTGTCTGGAGCGCAGGCTCGGTCCCGGGTCCATGTGCAGCG